GGCAGCAGAGAGGGTCAGGATTTACTCCTATGTGCGACTTCAGAACCTGTGCCTTTTTCCACTGGACACCCACATTTTAAAACACCCACTACTCTGCCTTCTAATATAGTTCATCTGTGTCTCAGGGCAGGGGCTGTCTTATATATACATGTTCTAGCCTTCCTGCCACCGAGTAGGTGCGAAATCAATGTTGTAGTGTTGAGGAAACACTTGAATTTTATTTATTTATTTATTTATTTATTTATTTATTTAGAGACGGAGTTTTGCTCTTGTTGCCCAGGCTGGAGTGCAATGGCGTGATCTCGGCTCACTGCAACCTCTGCCTCCCGGGTTCAAGCAATTCTCCTGGCTCAGCCTCCCGAGTAGCTAGGACTACAGGCGTGCGCCACCACGCCCCGCTAATTTTGTATTTTTAGCAGAGACGGGGTTTCTCCATGTTGGTCAGGCTGGTCTCGAAACACCGACCTCAGGTAATCCGCCCACCTCAGCCTCCCAAAGTGCTGGGATTACAGGCGTGAGCCACCGCGCCCGACCAACACTTGAATTTTAATACTTACTTTGCTACTAACTGTGTCGTTGAAACAGTATGTTGCTTTCCTTCTCTGGCCCTTAGCTTAACTATCTGTACAGCGGGAACATTGGCAAACTCCTACGTGGAGGAGCTTGCAGGTCCACTTCAAGTTATCAGACTCTAACTAGGAGAAAACATTGAGAATTTAGGCTGAAAATAACGACACAGTTTATCACCTCGTTAATTCCCAAACATCATTACCGCGTCCTAAGCCACCCCACTTGCCTCTCCCCTAGCCGCCTTCCTTTAAAAAAAGAATTCCCCTCTAGAGGGCGCGCAAGCTCTGCGGCCTTCGTTCCTCTCTTCCGTTTGCCTTCACTCTTCCTTCTGCGCATGTGCTCAGTTCGCTATCCGGCTGCTTGTACCTGGTTCAGGAGGTTCAGGCAGAGGTTGCACCCACTACGCCTGCGCAACCTCAGCCCCGCCCCTCCGCTGCTTTCCCCGGAAACGTTTCTTTCCTACGCAGCCGCTCCTGCCGCCGTGGTCGCTGGAGCTTTGCCTCTCTAGGCCGGCAGCGCCTCTCCTCCATGGTCCTGTCTGTCAGCGCTGTTTTGGGAGCCCGCCGGTGAGGCCGGGCCACGCTCAGACACTTCGATCGTCGAGTCTGTCACTGGTGAGTAGACCCCAGAGGAGCTCGTGTACGGGCGCTGGCTGAGGCCCGGCTCGTGTCCCTGCAGGGCATGGCGGGTCAGTTCCGCAGCTACGTGTGGGACCCGCTGCTGATCCTGTCGCAGATCGTCCTCATGCAGACCGTGTATTACGGCTCGCTGGGCCTGTGGCTGGCGCTGGTGGACGGGCTAGTGCGAAGCAGCCCCTCGCTGGACCAGATGTTCGACGCCGAGGTAGGGTCCCCGGACTGGGGCGGGTGGGGTCTCCAGTATATTTCCATTTGTGATTCCCCCTCAGATCCTGGGCTTTTCCACCCCTCCAGGCCGGCTCTCCATGATGTCCTTCATCCTCAACGCCCTCACCTGGTGAGTATCACCAGTTTTGCTATCCAGCTTTTGTAAATCTTTTTTTCCTTTCTTTTTTTTTAAGACAGGGTCTTGCTCTCTTGCCCAGGCTGGAGTGCAGTGGCGAAGTCACAGCTCACTGCAGCCTCGACTCCTGGGCTTAAGCGATCCTCCGACCTCAGCCTCCTGAGTAGCTGATACTACAAGCGCAAGGCACCACATCTGGCTAATTTTTAAATTTTTTGTAGAGACAGTGTCTCATTATGTTGCCCAGGATGGTCTTGAACTCCTGGCCTCAAGCAGTCTTCCTGCCTCGACCTCCCAAGGTGCTGGGATTACAGGCGTGAGCCACCATGCCTAGCCTGTTCAGAGTAAATCTTATTTGAGGCATGAATCAATCAAACATAAATAGAGAGTTGAATTGATCTTAGAGGGAATGGGATGCAGCAAAGCCCTACTTGACCATCTCCCCCCTCCCACATTTGGAAATCCTTAAACCCACTTATGTAGGCCTCTGACTGTGAGATTCAGAGCCACAGCAGTTTCCACCTCTGCTAAGGCCTTCAGGCAGTGAGATGGCTCACTTCAGTGCCCCTCCTTCCACACATCTCCTAGCTGTATCCTGAGACGCCTCAACCTAGTCACTACCCTTCTGTATGATGTTGGTCTAAGGCTTCCCCCTCTCTGGACATGAAGGCGGAGCCTCCCAGCACTACCAGCCACACACCACTCAAGACTCCAGATCCTGAACCCTGACTCTGGGGCCCAGCTCTGGGCCTGGCTTGGGGCTTGCATCTCACCTAGCCTGGCAGTGTTGTTGTCACACCCACCTTGTATGGATGCCACATAGGCATTTCAAGTGATGCGGAGCAGAAGCGGGTGCAGCGGCGCTTGACCCAACGCAGGGTGGAGGATCTGCACATCACCCTGGGCGCCGGGAGGTGGATTCGTGTGGGCAGCCCCTCAAACCAGATCCACTGGTCGGCTACATCCAGCTGCTTCATGTGCCCCATGGGAGTTCTATTGCGGTAGGGCTTAATGAAGATGACTCGGGGGCCCTCGGTGAGTGGTTGCCTCCCCTGGACTCCAGGGTTCAAGCTATCATCCCTCGATGTCCTTGGAACCTCAGGCTCTATATGCTTTTCTTTCCGTGGCATTGCCGCCAATGACGTTTTCTCCTTGTTCCTCATCCCTGACTGCACCTGGGACTTCCACTCCTTGTACTCTTTTTTCTTAGGGTCCCCTGTGGACTCTAATTTCTTGGACTTGAGTTCCTTCTCGGAGCACCCGATCTCCTGGAACTCTTCATTATTTTGTTTTGTTTTATTGCAGGCACTGTTTTCCCTGGCAGGGAGAGGAAAGGCAGTCAGCACAGCAGGACCGAGGCCCTGGTTCCCGAGACAGTTGCTATGTAGCCAGCTCAGGGGAGCCTGTTAAGAAAGGCTAGAGGGGCCTGCAAAGAAACTTCTCTACTGCCCAGAGGCCTTGTGCTGGTGTGAGGAGGTGTGATGAGCACTAGCAGAGGGATGTGAGAGATTGGGAAGGTGAAAGCCATGACTAGTAGTTAAGGCCCCTAAGAATGAATATTGTCTACATCATCTGCCACTAGATTAGGGTTCTGTCTCTCTGGACTTCAGCTGGGAGGGTGAACAGTCCAGTAGTTTTTCTAAATTGTGCTCCAAGAACCTTAGGGTTCTGAGGAGGTGTCTCAATGTCACCTCCCCTGACCCACTGGGGCAGGATACCTCTCCCCAGCTCATAACAACACAATTGGGGCTTGGAAATAGATATTTGAACAGAGGTTTCACTGCTTTAATAAAGTTGGAAAACTGTTCAAGACCAGCCTGGGCAACATGGTGAGACTCTGTCTCCATACAAAAAAAAAATTTTTAAGTTGGAAAATGATGGGGCTAGATGATCCTGATCCTTCTAGCTCTATGTTTCCTGATTGCCTGCGACTAGAGGCCAAATCAGAAAGAGGAGCCCAGAAAGGTGGCCTTGACAGAAATATTAAATGCTGAGACTTTCCCAAAGGGTGTCTGTAACAGACTGGGCCCCCTGCAAACCCCCAGTGGCAACACCATCCTAGCCAAGGGCGTGGAGAGAGATGAGGCCTTGGGCTGCAGATAATGGCAATACTGTGATGATAATAATGGCTCCCGCTGATTGAGTCCTCGCTCTATGCCAGACTCGGGACCCTTACAACTTGGGATCCTTACTATTTCTGTGAAGTAGAAGGCAGTGAAACAGAGTGGCTTACAGAGCACAGGTGTTGGATTCAGACAAACGGGCTCAGATTCTGCTTCTGCCTCTTACCACCTGTGTGATTTGGGCAAGATATTTAACCTCTCAGAGCCTTAGCTTCCTTATCTGTAAAACTAGGATAATTCTGTCTACCTAACAGGATTGTTGTGAAGAATAAACTAAATGGGAAAATTCTTAAGTGCTTAACACTGTAGGATGGTACTTAGCAGGCACCAATCAATGTTAGCTTTCTTAATACTGTCATGTGACTTATGAGGAAACGGTTTGAACTTGTCTCGGAGGCATGGTAAAAAAAAATAAAAATAAAAATAAATTAATAAAGAAACCAAGCCTCAGCAAGATTAATCTTCAGATTTC